GCACCCTCTGAGATAATTTAGCCCCTTCACCGGTACGAGATCTATGGCGGCCTCCAGAAATGGTTGCTAACTTACTATTATCGTTATTTCTGTCGTACAATTCATTTCTACCTTTCCAATAAACTTTCCCCAACCAGTGAACCTCACTTACTGCCCATAAAGTTCACCTGTGCCTCACCACCCTGCCATCGCCCGAGTTTTCTGCTCTGATCTAATCCTCACACGCCTGTGCAGCACCAGCTTCCAACACCAGGTGCACCGCCAGGGTATTTACTGATCCAGTGAGTGAAGGTGGGCCCGGCCGGGCTGGTTCCCATCCTCTGATCAACGCCTAGGGGAACCAGTGAACTCCAATGCTGACCATAAGAGTTTCAGAAAGTAGGGCTGGAAAGCCCAGCCCTCCGCTCAGAGACCTGTGAAGATCGAGGAGGATGGCGCATATGCTGCCGCAGGATGGAAACCTCGATCAGAGAAGGCTGGGGCAGGTGACTGGGCTTAATTGCAAATTTTAACATTTACTTCAGCAACCAGCTCATTAAAAACAAACTACTCTGAGGCCTCTTTTTTTTCTACCAAACCGCGAGAGGAAGCAAAAGAGAGTGCAGCGGTTCTCCCCGGGGCCGTTAAGTGCTTCCAGCTATCTGACCTCCACGCTGCCTGCTGCAGCCTCAATCTTTCCCCAGGTTCTGAGTTCTTTCAGCAGTAGGTCCAGGAAAACAGCCGCCCCGCCCCCTCCACCTCCCGAGACTAGGAGCCCGCCAGGGTTAAGTAGGAGGGATACCCTAGGGGCCCCGCAGGGTTTTTAGGGTTGGGGTGGATTGGAAATTGTTCATTGCCTTTCAGTTCCGGGACATAAAGCGCGCTGGAAGGACACTGAGTCACCAACCACCGCCATGGGCCGGAAGCCACCGCCCTCGCGTCAACTGCAATCTAGAGCGCGGCGCATCCCGTGAGCCCGCGGGGAACTACGACTCCCGGCATGCTCCGCGGCCACCGGAATTAACCCTTCAGGGCTGGGGGCCGCGCTATGCCCCGCCCCCTCCCCAGCCCCAGACACGGACCCCGCAGGGTGAGTTTTTGGGGGCTGAGGAGGGCCATTTTTATATCTCTCCTCTACCTCATCTTTGCCACAGCCAACTGGCTCCCTGCCCCTGCCCCCGCCCCTTGACATCCCAGACTCCCTGGCTATTTAAACAGAGATGGGTGCCCCCATCCGCACACTGTCCTTTGGCCACCGGACATCATGCCTCCCAAGAAGGATGTTCCCGTGAAGAAACCAGCAGGGCCCTCCATCTCCAAACCTGCTGCTAAGCCAGCAGCAGCAGGGGCTCCTCCAGCCAAGACCAAAGCTGAGCCAGCTGTCCCCCAGGCCCCTCAGAAAACCCAGGAGCCTCCAGTCGATCTCTCCAAAGTGGTGGTGAGTCTCTGGAAAGTGAAGATAGAATTGGACATCTCTCCCCACCTGCTTTTTTCTTCCACAGATCGAGTTTAACAAGGACCAGCTGGAGGGTGAGGAGAAGCTCATCTAAGGCCACTGTCCCAGTGTCTACACTGACCCTTCCTTATACTTTAGAGTTCAAGGAGGCCTTCGAGCTGTTTGACCGAGTGGGGGATGGCAAGATCCTGTACAGCCAGTGTGGGGACGTGATGAGGGCCCTGGGCCAGAACCCCACCAACGCCGAGGTGCTCAAGGTCCTGGGGAACCCCAAGAGTGATGGTGAGGGGACCCTTGGGAACAATTTGGGTTTTTGACCTCTCCTTTACCTCTCTCCAACCTCCAGAGCTGAAGTCGCGGCGTGTGGACTTTGAGACTTTCCTGCCCATGCTCCAGGCAGTGGCCAAGAACCGAGGCCAAGGCACATATGAGGACTACTTGGAGGGGTTTCGTGTGTTTGACAAGGAGGGGAACGGCAAAGTCATGGGAGCAGAGCTCAGACATGTTCTCACCACCCTTGGTGAGGCAGGCAAGGGGGACCAGAACTCCTTTGGAGGGCCTCAGACGTTGTGTCTGGGATTCAGGAGAGAAGATGACTGAGGAGGAGGTGGAGACCGTTCTGGCAGGACACGAGGACAGCAACGGCTGCATCAACTACGAGGGTGAGGGGACAAAAAAGCGGGAGCGGGGCCGATCTGAAGCCCCTCTTGCCTCCTCTCTCTGCAGCCTTCTTGAAACACATCCTAAGCGTCTGAGTGCTGCAGGTAGGGCCCTCCCACCCCTTCGCCGCGCCTTACAGCGCTTCGCAACTTTGGTTTTTTTCCACAGATCCAGTGGGGTCCGGACACTGGGCCCCGCAGGCGAAAGCACGTTCCAGCCACCAGGAGGCCACCTATTGTTTCAAAATAAAGACTGGGTTCCTCTCTTGGTTTCAGACTGCTATTTTTTTCATGGTTGGGGG